TTAAGTGATCGGTAGCCATCTGTGGCTAGTGGCTACTGTACTGGACAGCACAGACATAGAACATTTCCATTATCACTGAAAGTTGTATTGCCCAGCGCAGCTCCAGAAGCTCACTCGCTAAAGAGAGAGACACACAGGAGAGCAGACCAGACAACACAGTGTTGTGTGGGCTGCAATGTCCTCCTCGGTAAAAAGCAGGTGATGAGGCGGAGATTAAAGGAGATGCCAGGAGAATGCTTAGCCTAGTTCCTGACTCAGGGTGAGTGCTCGGAGGACATCTGCCATCACCGTACAGGACAGTACTATAGGATCTGTTTACATACCTATCTTCCTAGCAGACTGTGAGCTCCGCCCAGCCCTGGCATGGTGCCGGGCACAGAGCAAGTGCTCAGGAAATAGTAGCTGTTATCAGCACCATTGTTATTATCACCACTGCTATGACAGAGGCAGCCGAGGGCTGTGGGAACACAGAAGAGGGCTCCCATCCCAGCCCCAGGGCCAGGGGCTGCTGAGAGTCGGCATTGCCAGAGCCAGGCTGGGTGGCTTTGTGGTCCCCTCAGGGGCAGGCCTAGGGCGGGGTCCTCTTCACACCCTTAGGGTCTGGGTACAGGGTCCAGCTGGAGCAAGCTGGGGCTCAGGGAATAGTTGTGGAAGGAGCTCTAGCCTCCAGGAACTCCAGCCCCCTTGAGGAAAGACCAGGTGAGTGGGCAAGATGGTCTGAGGGTTGCAGAGCTGAACAGGGCATGAAGGGCACAGAGGCAGAGCCAGAGGGAGACTCGCGCTGGGACTACCAGAGTGCAGCCATATTTGGAGTACCCCTGTTTTTACTGCAGACTCCCCAGGCATCAAAGTCTGTGGGAGACAGAGCAGATTTGGGGAGGGCAGGCTGCAGGGAACCTCCCTGCAGGTGGCCGTGAGTGCCAGCCTGGCCGTTACCAGCCTCCCATGGCTCTTCAGGATTCCAGAGGCTCAGAGCAGCCATTCACAGCCGCCCACTCCTAGGAAGCCAGCCCCTCCCTGCACCAGAGCCCAGCCCAGCACGGTCTCCGGGGATGTAGCTGGTGGGACAGTGAGCAGAGGGCTGGGCCCTGTGCCTGGGGACTGTGGCCTGGAGGCTGAGCAGGAGCTGAGGAGGGGACCAGAGGGACAAGGCCCCTAAGCTGGCCACCATGGCCAGACTCTGAGTGCAGGGGAGGTGAGGGGCCTGCGTGTGCCTTATCTTCCCAGACACACTGGATCCTTCTTGTCCTCTGATCAAGGTAGGTGTGTAGGGGGGTGGAAGGGTGTGGGGGCCTGGCCTCTTCTCTCTGTTGATTGCCTCAGGGAAAGACAAACGACCTGGATGGACCACAACTTTGCTCCTGCTCCTCCAGAGATGCAGTCGCATGGAGCTCCAGGCCCGGGAACCTCCTTCTCCCATAGCCATGTGCTGGGGCGCCCTATCCGCCCCTCGAGACTCCCTGGAGGAGGGTCCCCCCTCACCCCCGTCCTCAGGAAGACCATCCATCTGGATACCTTCCCCCAAAGCCATATCCCACAGACCTCCAGCCGGCTGGGCCTTGGAGCCAGGACCCGGAGTGTGCCCCCACAGGAGACGGGCATCGCTCTGGGGGCTTCCTTGAGCCCCCTGCCCACCAGCAGCCTTGTACCCAGGAAGCTCAGCTCCATCTCCTTGACTCTCCATCAGAACAGCCAGGCACGGTCCCTGGATCGCCCACTTTCTCACTGGGAAGAGTTGCCTACCCCAGGAAAGAAGGCTGCTCCCCATGAAGGAGGGAGGGTGTCCTCGCCAGGCTCGCCACCTGTGACCCTAGTGCCAGGGGGCAGGGTCCACTCTGAGGGCCCAGGGAACCCAGGTCTGACCAAATCCAACAGGATGCTTGCCACGGAGAAGCCCCTGGTGAGTTCCTACCTAGCCTTACCTTTCCAATCCCGGTTAGCCCAGAGTGCACCAGTCCTTGCAGAGCCAGGCTCGTTGGGCCAGGGGCACCTTGTCTCAGTGACTGACCACATGCCTACCAGAGCTTCTCCAGGAAAAGGCAAGCCCCGGGCCAGGGGGATCCCCAGACCCCGGGGGCGTCTCCAAAGGGCCAACACGACTGTGAATTTGACTGCTATGGACACAAGGACAGACGCAGCCAGACATTTAGCCACAATGGCCACCAACAGACCTAGCTTGGCTATCAATTTAGCCACACCAAACACATCCCAACTGGACACAGGCACAGAGTTCCCTGCCCTGGATATCAAGCTGGGCACAGCCAGAGACTTGTCTTCGGTAGGGACAGTCAAGTCAGGCAAAACCGTGAACTTGGCTACAGCAGGCACAATCAAGCCGGGCACAGCCATGAATCTGACTACAGTTGGGACAACCAAGCCAGGGATGGTCATGGATTTGATAGCCTCAGAACCAGACAAGCTGGGCAAAGCCATGGCTACAAGAAGCACAGCCAAACCAGATATGACCACAGAGGGTATAGCCATGGATTCAGCAACATCAGACCCAGTCAAGCCGGACACAATCACAGCTACAGTGGGCACCAGTAGGTTGGAAACAGCCATGGCTTTGGCCAGAGTGAACAGAGCCAAGCTGGGCACGGCTAAGAATTCTCTTGCTTTGGACACAAGCAGGATGGGCACAGCTGTGGGTTCAGTTGTGCCAGTAACCCCAGACCCAGCCACTGGGAAGACCACACTGGGCAGTGTTAATAACCTAACCATATCAGACGTTGCTACATGCCTGCTAATGCCAAGCAGATCCACAGACCTAGCCCTGGACAACACTAATGCTGCCATGGACAGAGCCACAGAGCCTGCCTCACTGGACCTGGCCACAGAATACAAAGGTAAATGCAGAAACTTGGTTGGGGATGGACTACCCCTCCGACCCCTCCCACCTTGGCTCTGCAGGGCTCCCAGAGACCAGGACGGACGCAGCCATGTCAGAGCTGGTGCCTGAGCCCAGGCCTAAGCCAGCGGTGCCCATGAAGCCCATGAGCATCAACTCCAACCTGCTGGGCTACATCGGCATCGACACCATCATCGAGCAGATGCGCAAGAAGACCATGAAGACCGGTTTCGACTTCAACATCATGGTCGTTGGTACGGAAGGCTGTGGGGCTGCTGCAGGCCTGTCTCCCTACCTCCTCCTCCTGCTTTGCTGTAGGCCAGAGTGGACTGGGCAAATCAACGCTGGTCAACACGCTCTTCAAATCCCAAGTGAGCCGCAAGGCCTCCAGCTGGAACCGGGAGGAGAAGATCCCCAAGACAGTGGAGATCAAAGCTATCGGGCATGGTGAGGACCAGGCAGGGACCCCTATGGGCTTTACCTCTCTGGTACATTTTCTTTTCACCCCCAGTGATAGAGGAAGGCGGTGTCAAAATGAAGCTGACCGTCATCGACACCCCAGGCTTTGGAGACCAAATCAACAATGAAAACTGGTATCTGTCTGCCTCTGAGATCTTTGCCCTAATGATGCATCTATCTACTTTCCCTCCCCATCAGCTGGGAGCCCATTGAGAAGTACATCAATGAGCAGTACGAGAAGTTCCTGAAGGAGGAGGTCAACATCGCCAGGAAGAAACGCATCCCTGACACTCGTGTCCACTGCTGCCTTTACTTCATCTCTCCCACAGGACACTCGTATGTACCAACCCTACCCCTATTGTCAGGCCGCTCTGATGATTCTGCCTTTTCTGTGCCCCAGCTTGCGACCTCTGGATCTTGAGTTCATGAAACACCTCAGCAAGGTTGTGAACATCATCCCTGTCATTGCTAAGGCTGACACCATGACCCTGGAGGAGAAGTCTGAATTCAAGCAAAGGGTGAGAAGGCCCCCTGTCTTCTTTTCCTGTTCTTGACTACCTTGTTTCTTCTCCTCGCCTCTAGGTTCGCAAGGAGCTTGAAGTAAATGGCATTGAATTCTACCCCCAGAAGGAATTTGATGAGGATTTGGAGGATAAGACGGAGAATGACAAAATCAGGGTGGGTGCCTGGGGCACTGCTCCTCCACTGATATGTGTCTGGTTTGTGTTTCTGCCCCGTGCAGCAGGAGAGCATGCCTTTTGCTGTGGTGGGAAGTGACAAGGAGTACCAAGTGAATGGCAAGAGGGTCCTCGGCCGAAAAACTCCATGGGGGATCATCGAAGGTAATTCACTGCATCTTCTGGAAGAACTGGTTACCTGTTTTGCTTTGTTTTGTTTTGTTCATAGTGGAAAACCTCAACCACTGTGAGTTTGCCCTGCTTCGAGACTTTGTCATCAGGTAAGATGTCTCCCCTCCAGCTGTCCAGACAGCAGCCCTCTTCTTCTCACCCTGTGTCCTCTAGGACCCACCTCCAGGACCTCAAGGAAGTGACACACAACATCCACTATGAGACTTACAGGGCCAAGCGGCTCAATGACAATGGAGGCCTCCCTCCGGTGAGCGTGGACACAGAGGAAAGCCACGACAGTAACCCATGACGACCACTTCTCTGTGTCATCACACATACCCACTTCACACACACACATCCCAAATACCACCACCAACCACCTTCTTCCTCTCAACTCTGTCCCACAGGCCTGTCTGGTATTTGTGGAGCATCTTGTCTGTGTGTGTGTGTGTGTGTGTGTGTGTGTGTGTGTGTGTGACAGAGAGAGAGCGAGAGAGCCTGTGTGTGTGCATGCAGGGGTGAGGTATTTTCACTGCCCTCCCTGGAGAGTCCCTTGTAAGTTTGGCTCCTCCATGCCTGTCCATTATCTGTCTCCTTTCCTTGTGTCCCAAAACAAAGCTGTTTGCCTCACTCAGGAGATCTGGGGGAGGTTTCATTTAAAAGTGCTGGGAGCAGGTGAGCCACAGGCAACTCTTCTCTCGGAACCTGCACACAAACTGGGGCTATAGAGATTCTCCAAGGACAGATGGCAGTGGAGCTAGACCTGAGTAGGGGGCAGGGAGTTCAGGACAACCCTCCTGTAAGTTGGGGGTGGTCTGGGGGTAAGGCTGGGGCTTCCTGGGAAAAGGAAGGCCATGAGAAGGCAGAGAAGTAGGCCAGAGCTGGGTTCTTGCAGAAAGCATCAGTGCCTACAAATGGAGCTCCACCCTTCAGTCTGTGTCGTGTTCAGTGTCACAAAGCTACCACCTGTCACCAGAGCCTACTGCTGCTCTCCACTCAACTGGCCTCTGCTGCCAGGCCACTGCCTGTCTCTGCTTCCGACTTTGTCTTCTTTCTCCCTTTCCCTCCTTCCCTCATACATTGCTTTCTCTCCCTCTCCTGCGTGTCTCTGACATCTCTCACTTCCTTTTAGATGAATCTACTTTAGGTTCATTCCTATATTTAGCATTTATGCCCAGTCTACTTCCAGAAATGACTTTAGACTGCCTTTCACATAAAATCACAAAACTACAGGACAGTACAAACAGATTGCCAGAGAAATCTGGGTCAAAGAAAGGAATAGGAAAGAAAGTTTCTGTAGTCAAGCACCTGAACAGGCCCTGAGCTCACAGGCAGCCAATGTAAAGAGGGAAACACAGTGAGTTATGCAGTTCCCAGTGTCCAGTTAAAGGAAGCACACATGCTAGTCATGTGAGACAACCTTTTATTGGGACATCAGGTTCTAGAACTAATTCTAAAGAAGTATCAGAAACAATATACATAATTTGTCTTTCTTAGTAATTTGGCTTCAAAGACAAATTTTTGACCACACCTCCGTTTTCTCCGTCAGACTTCTCTCCCTTCTAAGCAGGCTTCTCTGTTGCTCCATTTGCTTCATACATACTTGACCTCTCTTTTCTATTCCCCATCACTTTTGTGCTGAAGCTAATCATATTTATGTCTGTCTTTCTCTACTTTTCCCTAATTCCCTCTCCTCCTGACTCCTGTAGACATTCCCAATGATACCCACCGTCATACATTTAGGCTTTTCTTGCCTTTCCCTGAAGCCCTGTATTTATTAATGCATATATTTCCCCTGCTTGTTGTACAAGTAAGTTACTCTTTTCCTTTAATCTGTAAGATTCATGAAATTCGGGGCCAGGGAAACAGTTTAGCCTTAGGGAAGGGAAAACACTAAGTGAAACTGTTTACAATAACCTCATACAACCTTCTGTCCCATCTCCTGGTTCAGCCTAGGTGTTTCACTGGTCCTCTATGAATCCCAGCACTTATAATCCCAGTCTTTTATCACTCAGGTGCTAGGAAAAAAAACATAGACTCAAGACCCAAGATTCAATGGACCAGGAGAAAGGGGGGCGGTGATCAGGTCACCAGTGACCCCAACCTATGCTCTCGGTCTTTCCTGGAGGCTGCCAACCCAGCCCTCATCCTCCCTTGCTCACAAAGTTACAGGGTAGGCACCTGTCAGGACAGAACAGCAGCAGCGCTACAGCCCAGAGGTTATACATTTCAACAGAACAGGGATCCTTGGCTACTGTAGAAGCAGTCCTGTATGGAGACCTTGGACCAGCAGGGGAAGATCTATGGGCATGGGAGGTGGGCGTTGGAAAGGCTGAGTAGGAATGGTGCCTGGCACCCCTGAACCATGATCTGAGCCTCCCTGGAGAAGGTATTTTATATGTCTGCTGCCAGCTGCTGGTCTCCACACCCTCAACCGTTCTCAACCCCCCTGCAGGGAGAAGGCCTCCTGGGCACTGTCCTTCCACCTGTGCCAGCCACCCCCTGCCCCACTGCTGAATGAAGGCCATTTCAAGCGCTGCTTCTCACTCCATTCCTCTCAGCTGTTATTGCTGCAGGGCCAAGCCCTTTTTAGTGCTGTGCTCGTCCAGCTCACCACCACAGCCCCTCTCAGCCCTCAGTAGGTGGGAGGGGCCAGCTGCCTCTTTAGGCCAGTTGCATCCTCCATTTATCCAAACCACTCCTCTCCTCCCAGTGGAGTGGGGTTCTGCCAGTACAGCCCTACTGCATCATCTGCGTCAGCCGGTCCTAGCCCATCTGCAGGGTGAAAGAACTCATCAAGAGCTCCTTCTGCCCTTGTAAGCCCATCCCAGCTACTTGTAACCATCTCTAAGGGCAATGGCATTGCTCCCTACCCATTCATCTGCATGAGCTACTCTTGGCTTCCTTAAAGGGTCAAGAAAGCAATTTTTCTGCTTACTAGATTCATTGAGATCAGCTGTGTGAGCCCCAAAGTGGGACAAGGGTGTCTCCTTCATTACTTAAAGATATTCATGAGGGTGGGTCACTACAGATGTTGGGGAGCAAGGGCTAGGATCACTTTTTAAAAAATCACCACTTGTGGCTGTCCCAGAGTGCGGTTGTACATCCTCCCCACCTCATAACGCAGCCACTGAGGAAGAGTGGTTTTCCTAAGAAGACATTGCTGGAGTTGACTTTCTTCTGTCCAAACAAACAAACAAAAACTAAACACACACACAAACCCCCAGAAACCCACAATATGTACACGCTAAGGAAAAACTAGCACCCTTCTGTCCACTCAGCAATAAGAGGGATCTCTTCCCACCTACCCTACCTACTCCTACCCCCAACCCCCTTCCCCATTAATGTGAGTAATGAATTAGCCTGACCACAGGTGGTCACTGTAGGCTAATGGAAAATACCCAAGGGAGGGCAAAGCCCCCCATCAGATGCATGAATGTTTGCGAATGTTGACTGCCACTGCCCCACACACTGTGTCTTTATAGAATTCCCCTTTGCCCACCCTCTTCCTGTCTCCACCTGGACACAACTTGCTCAAAGGCTGGTGACTTGTGGGCCATTCATCTACAACCAAGTCCTGATGGAGCAAGAGGCCCACGCCTAGGGGATGCAAGAACAACCCGTTTCTTAAATGTTACCAGTCCCAGCCAATCTTACGGTGACATTACAGTTAAATTTCCCAATTGAAAACAAGCAAACAGACACTCAAACTGGTCCTGTAATTGTTGCTAGACTTTATGTGTTGTACAACTAAACATTGCTGTTTGAACAGTAACTGCCTGGCCTGTCTTATTTGTGCTCCTTGAC